CTCTTTAGCCCCATTTAAAAGTCTTGGCTTGATACTGGAGTCTATCAGGATTAGTTTTCCTTCCTGAAGCGGTTCTAAGGCTTAGTCTCCAGATCTAAACACTGGTTTGGACAGTTGTGCCCAGGACAGTTCCAACTTTGCTTGATATTACTGTTCACATTTCAGCTGACCAATCCTTTATTTCTGTTTTATTTTTATGTTGAATTTCAGAGTATCTATTATTTTCTTATGAGCCAGCGATGCATACTTTTGTATGAGTTGGTTACATTACTGGTGGGAGTTTAAAGTAGTACAAATCCTAAGGAGAATAATTTGTTAATACCTATTCATAATACAAATGTATACACACATTACTCTAGCAGTTCCATTTTTAGGAACTTACACTACAGATATACTTTTAAAAATGTGAAATAACTAAATTTTTATTGCAACATTGTCATAGCCAAAAGTTGAAAACATGTGAATGTCCATCAATAGATTTGAATAAAGAAAAAAGCAGACTAGTGTGTATAGTATTCTTGCATTTGTGTAAAGAAAGGAATGTGGAAGAGTTTGTATTAGCATTTGTTTTTCTGTACATTAAAAATTCCTAGGAAGAACACAAAAGAAATTTAACAGTTGTTACTTATTGGATTGGTTGGAACTGGATGGGGATAAATTTGAATGAGAAATTTGCTCTTAAATTTTTGATCCGTGTGAATATTACTCACTTTAAATTTAATTAATGAAAAGTTTGTTTCAGTCCCCCGTTAAAAAAATTTAAGAAAGTAAATGTTGGGCACGTTGGGCTCAAGCAGTATGTTTGCTATAATTTATCTAAGATCTATTTGCTTTATAGTAGGAGGGTCCTTTAGAGTATCTAATCCACTATACTCCTAGAAACACAAGATTTTTGGTCTGGAGAACTTGAAAGCACATATGGCTGTTTTACTTTAACAGGTGAAGAAAACGGAGATAATACTATTTCCACTGGTCTGTTGTACAGTGAGGCTGACAGATGCCCAATATGTCTTAATTGTCTATTAGAAAAGGAAGTTGGTTTTCCAGAAAGCTGTAATCATGTCTTCTGTATGACTTGTATTCTTAAATGGGCAGAGGTAAGTCTGACACATTAATGTATTTTAATTTCCTTGTCTTAACACTTGTTTCTCTCTCTCTAAGAGGAGCTATCTATAAGCAGCCTATGTGATTGAGGATAGAGCAGCAGGAGGAAGCGAGAAATTAGAAATCGAGGATCCTGAATTCCCAAATAAGGAAGGTTTCTTGTTCTTACATTTAAATGTGGGTTTGTCTGAGCTGAGAATTTATAATGCTTCAGAATAGTAGGGTGTGTTTTACTGAAATCATTAGGAAGATTATTTTTTTCTATCAAAATTGCCTTCTTAACTGATACAACAACCTTAGTACAGAGCATTCACAGTAAAACATATGCTCTGTTTAATACACATTACACTGTAAAGCAGTGAGCAAATTCCATTAATTTTGTAGCTGTATCATAAAGCCAATGATGTTATTAGACTACTTGGTTATGAAACTGAATTAGATACTTTAAAAATTATTGAAATGAAAGTCAGTAATTCAAACAAGTGAGTCATTGAAGGATATTTTGTTGTATATAAGGAATCAAAATGGTAAATAATTGAAGGATATTTTTATTGTATTTAAGGCAACAAAATTTGAGATAATTTTCTTCAAAATTAAAATAACTTAAAAATAGAGTAAGTATTAGTTAAAATTTCTTTACATTAGTTTAAAATGTGAACTTTTAAAACCTCACAACTTGGAAATTTAATTGTAAATTTTACTCTGAAAACTAAAAACATCTTTGAGACCTTTCTGGATAGATATCTGCTGGATATAAGAGTGAGGCATCCTTGGGAGTTCCTTAAAATTAGGCCAGTCTGGGCCGGGTGTGGTGGCTCACGCTTGTAATCCCAACACTTTGGGAGGCCGGGGTGGGCCAATCGCTTTGAGCTCAGGAGTTCGAGACCAGCCTGGGCAACATGGCAAAACCCGATCTCTACAAAAAATTAGCTGGGCATGGTGGTGCGTGCCTGTAGTCCCAACTACTTGGGAAACTGAGGTGAGGCCATCGCTTGAACCTAGGAGGTTGAGGTTGCAGTGAGCCGTGATGCCGCTGCACTACAGCCTGGGCAAGAGGGTGAGACCCTGTTTAAAAAAAAAATTATGATGGCTGAGTCTGTGTCAAAGAAAATTAACTTATTTTTTGGTGTTAACTAAATTATCTTTAGGTAATTACATTTTATATAGATTGTGATGATATATGGCAGTAGTTTTCCTATTACTACTACTTTTTTTTCTTGTTTTTCCTTTGTGTTTTTGTAATACCAGTGGAGCCTTTTCTTAAAATGAAACTAGGCAAACCTAAGACAATTATGCTTAAGGAAAAAAAAGGGGGGGAATCTTACTCAGAACTGTTTTTTGAAACGGATCAAATGGAATGGCTCAGAGCAGGTGTGATGGCTCCTCCTGTAATCCCAACACTTTGGGAGGCTGAGGTAGGAGGATCGTTTGAGCACAGGAGTTCAAGATGAAGCCTGAGCAACATAGTGAGACCCTGTCTCTATGAAAAAAGTTAAAAAAAAAAAAAAAAAAAAAAGCTAGGCACGGTGATACATGCATGTATCCCAGCTACTTGGGAGGGTAAAGTGGAAGAATTGCTTGAGCCCCAGGAGTTCAAGCCTGCAGTAAGCTGTGATCAGGTGACTGCACTCCAGCGTGGGCGACAGAGTGAAACCCTGTGTTAAAAAAAAAAAAAAAAAAGTAACAGCTTAGATTAAAACTGTCATAATTCAAAATTGTAAAGGAAGGCTGGGTACAGCAGCTCACGCCATTAACCCCTCCAAGGCAGGTTGATCGCTTAAGCCCAGGAGTCCAAGACCACCCTGGGCAACATGGTAAAACCCCATCTCTATGAAAAATACAAAAATTAGCTGGGTATGGTGGCATGCACCTGTAGTCCCAGCTACTCAGGAGGCTGACATGGGAGGATCATCTGATCTCAGTCTGGGAGGCAAAGGCCTTAGTGACCCATGATAGTGCCACTGCACTCCAGCCTGGGGGACAGAGCAAGACCCTGTCTCAAAAAATAAAAAAAATAAAGAAAAAATTGTAAAGGAAAAAATGCAATTTAGCTGATGTCAGTAGAGGAAATTTAATAAAGAAAAAATGAGATTGTATGATTTGAGAGTCTTTGAAAGATTTGATGCATCTGATACAAATTTCTTGAACACGTGACTTTCTTTGGATCTTAGTGTCACAAATCAAAATAGCTAAAATAATGAAGTACTTGGATTTCCATCTACGTCATAAACTTTGCAAATTCCAATAAAAATTGTTAAGAACTCATGTCTCTCACTTGTATATGTATCATATTGTGGTTGTCTTTTGTTAATTAACCAAGTTTTTTTGTTACTAAAACTAGTTGATTACAAGACCTTACATAATATTTAGTATATGCCACACTTTCTTCTAGGAATTATTTATTCCCATAAAAACCTTAGAGGTAAGTTATTTTTTCTCATTTTCACAAATAAGTGTAAAGATATAATTTGTTAATCACTTTTCAGACACTGGCTTCATGTCCTATTGACCGTAAACCTTTTCAGGCAGTGTTTAAATTCAGTGCATTGGAAGGTTATGTTAAGGTAAGTCTTTTTATTCTGCAACATGAATTATAGTTGCTCTAAATTGATTTTGCTTTTCTCATAGGTTCAAGTAAAAAAACAGCTGAGAGAAACAAAAGACAAGAAAAATGAAAACTCATTTGAGAAACAGGTCTCCTGTCATGAAAATTCTAAAAGCTGTATAAGGTTAGTGATTAACTTTAGAAGTGGAATGCAAATAATTCTTTCCTGTCTTTATTGATGTTTACAGAAGAAAAGCCATCGTAAGAGAAGATCTATTAAGTGCAAAAGTTTGTGACTTGAAGTGGATACATAGTAAGTTACTTTTTGCTTGTGGATTCTACCTTAGGTAACCAAGTCCTTTTATGTCTTTGTACAGGAAACTCTTTATACAGTGAAACAGGAGGAAAGAAAAATGCAGCAATAAAGATAAATAAGGTTTGTTGAAACCAAGAAAAATCTTTTTCTTAGCTGTTTCACTAACTACTTTTTACTTTTCTAGCCTCAGAGATCAAATTGGAGTACAAATCAGTGCTTCAGAAATTTTTTCTCCAATATGTTTTCTTCTGTTAGCCACTCTGGAGAATCTTCCTTTACCTATAGAGCTTATTGGTTAGTATTTTCTACTTTTAATTTATGCTGTTATTCTGATGAAGGTCTAAAATTTATCTTTTAGTACAGAATTTATAGAAGCCAGTGAAATCAGTGCATTGATTAGGCAGAAGAGACATGAACTGGAATTGTCATGGTTTCCTGATACATTACCTGGAATTGGAAGGTAAAAATAAAAAATTATTTACTCAGGTGTTTTTTAAACAAAAATGTCTTTATTATGTTTTCAGAATTGGTTTTATACCCTGGAATGTTGAAACAGAAGTCCTTCCTCTCATTTCTTCTGTGTTGCCAAGAACTATTTTTCCAACAAGTACCATATCTTTCGAACATTTTGGTAAAGTTTGTGAAATCATTTTCTATTTTAAATTTACTTTTTTTTTTTTTTTAAATATTATTAGGTACTTCTTGCAAGGGATATGCATTAGCACATACTCAAGAAGGGGAAGAAAAGAAGCAAACTTCTGGTACATCAAATACCAGAGGATCAAGACGAAAACCTGCAATGACAACTCCTACAAGGAGGTCTACACGTAACACAAGAGCTGAAACAGCCAGTCAGTCTCAGAGATCCCCAATATCAGACAATTCTGGGTGTGATGCCCCAGGTAACAGTAATCCATCTTTAAGTGTTCCCTCTTCAGCTGAGTCAGAAAAGCAAACAAGACAGGCTCCAAAACGGAAGTCTGTAAGAAGAGGAAGAAAACCACCTTTACTGAAAAAGAAACTTCGGAGCTCTGTAGCTGCCCCTGAAAAATCATCTTCCAATGATTCAGTAGATGAAGAAACAGCAGAATCTGACACATCACCTGTGTTAGAAAAAGAGCACCAACCAGATGTAGACAGTAGTAACATTTGTACTGTGCAGACTCATGTAGAAAACCAGTCTGCTAATTGCTTGAAAAGTTGCAATGAGCAAATAGAAGAAAGTGAGAAGCATACTGCAAATTATGATACAGAGGAAAGAGTAGGATCTTCATCTTCTGAGTCTTGTGCTCAAGATCTTCCTGTGCTAGTTGGTGAGGAAGGGGAAGTTAAAAAACTCGAGAATACAGGTATAGAGGCTAATGTTTTGTGTTTGGAAAGTGAGATTTCTGAAAATATTCTTGAAAAAGGAGGTGATCCATTGGAAAAGCAAGACCAGATATCTGGACTTTCACAATCAGAGGTAAAGACAGATGTATGTACAGTTCATCTTCCAAATGATTTTCCTACATGTTTAACATCTGAAAGCAAAGTGTACCAACCTGTATCTTGTCCCCTAAGTGACTTATCTGAGAATGTAGAGTCAGTGGTTAATGAAGAAAAAATAACAGAGAGTTCCCTAGTAGAAATTACTGAACATAAAGATTTTACACTAAAAACAGAGGAGCTTATAGAGAGCCCCAAGTTAGAATCTTCTGAGGGTGAAATTATACAGACAGTGGACAGACAATCTGTTAAGAGCCCAGAGGTTCAATTGCTTGGGCATGTTGAAACTGAAGATGTAGAAATAATTGCAACATGTGATACTTTTGGGAATGAAGATTTCAATAATATTCAAGACTCTGAAAATAACTTACTAAAAAATAATCTTCTGAACACCAAATTGGAAAAATCTTTAGAAGAAAAGAATGAATCGCTGACCGAACATCCTAGATCTACAGAGTTGCCTAAAACACACATTGAACAGATTCAGAAGCATTTTAGTGAGGACAACAATGAAATGATACCTATGGAGTGTGATTCATTTTGCAGTGACCAAAATGAATCTGAAGTTGAACCATCTGTAAATGCTGATCTTAAACAAATGAATGAAAATTCTGTGACACACTGTTCTGAAAATAATATGCCGTCTTCTGATCTTGCGGATGAAAAGGTTGAAACTGTTTCTCAACCATCTGAAAGCCCAAAAGATACCATAGATAAAACCAAAAAGCCTCGTACTCGAAGATCTAGATTTCATTCTCCATCTACAACTTGGTCACCCAACAAAGACACTCCACAAGAAAAGAAGCGGCCCCAGTCTCCATCTCCCAGAAGAGAAACTGGGAAAGAAAGCAGGAAGTCTCAATCACCATCTCCTAAGAATGAGTCAGCCAGAGGCCGGAAAAAATCCCGTTCTCAGTCCCCAAAAAAGGATATTGCAAGAGAAAGGAGGCAATCTCAGTCTCGGTCTCCAAAAAGGGATACTACTAGGGAAAGCAGAAGATCTGAATCACTGTCCCCAAGAAGAGAAACTTCTAGAGAGAACAAAAGATCTCAGCCAAGAGTGAAAGATTCTTCCCCAGGAGAAAAATCCAGGTCCCAGAGCAGAGAACGAGAAAGTGATAGAGATGGGCAGAGGAGAGAGAGAGAAAGGAGAACCAGAAAGTGGTCTAGGTCCAGATCTCATTCTAGGTCCCCCTCAAGATGTAGAACAAAAAGTAAGAGTTCATCATTTGGTAGAATTGACAGAGATAGTTACTCTCCCCGGTGGAAGGGAAGATGGGCAAATGATGGTTGGAGATGTCCACGAGGAAATGATCGGTACAGAAAGAATGACCCAGAGAAACAGAATGAAAATACAAGAAAAGAAAAAAATGACATCCATCTAGATGCTGATGATCCAAATTCTGCTGACAAACATAGAAATGACTGTCCCAATTGGATAACAGAAAAAATAAACTCTGGGCCTGATCCAAGAACCAGAAATCCAGAAAAGTTGAAAGAGTCTCATTGGGAAGAAAATAGAAATGAAAATTCAGGAAATTCTTGGAATAAAAACTTTGGTTCTGGTTGGGTATCTAACCGTGGTAGAGGCAGAGGCAACCGTGGCAGAGGCACTTACAGAAGTAGTTTTGCCTATAAAGATCAGAATGAAAATCGGTGGCAAAATCGAAAACCCCTCTCAGGGAATTCAAACAGTTCAGGGAGTGAATCTTTCAAGTTTGTGGAACAGCAATCCTATAAGCGAAAAAGTGAACAGGAGTTCTCATTTGATACACCAGCAGATAGATCTGGATGGACATCTGCATCCAGCTGGGCCGTGAGAAAGACTTTGCCAGCAGATGTACAAAACTACTACTCACGACGAGGCAGAAATTCTTCAGGTCCACAGTCTGGATGGATGAAACAAGAGGAGGAAACATCTGGACAGGGTAATGTATTCTTGTTGGTTTATTGATACTGTATTTTTTTCACAAGCTTTTTTTCTTTTGATAGATTCTAGCCTAAAAGACCAAACAAACCAGCAAGTTGATGGTTCTCAGCTACCTATAAATATGATGCAACCGCAAATGAATGTAATGCAGCAACAAATGAATGCACAACACCAGCCTATGAATATCTTCCCATATCCAGTGGGTGTTCATGCTCCTTTGATGAACATCCAACGCAATCCATTTAACATTCATCCTCAGCTACCCTTGCATCTCCACACAGGAGTGCCCCTCATGCAGGTAGCCACTCCTACCAGTGTATCTCAGGGACTACCACCACCACCACCCCCTCCCCCACCATCCCAACAAGTCAACTACATTGCTTCACAACCAGATGGAAAGCAATTGCAGGTATGTTTTTAGCAACTCAAGTTTAATCAATAATTCATTAACTGATGATAACTCTTTAAAACAGGGTATTCCTAGTTCTTCTCATGTAAGTAATAACATGAGTACACCAGTTTTGCCTGCTCCGACAGCAGCCCCAGGAAATACGGGAATGGTTCAGGGACCAAGTTCTGGTAATACTTCGTCATCAAGTCACAGCAAAGCCTCTAATGCTGCTGTAAAATTGGCAGAAAGCAAAGTAAGTGTTGCAGTGGAAGCCAGCGCAGATAGCTCGAAGACAGACAAGGCAAGTTCAAGGTTGAGAGCAACCTTCATAATAAATAATAAATTATACATTTTCTTCTCATCAGAAATTGCAAATTCAAGAAAAAGCAGCACAAGAGGTAAAATTGGCCATCAAGCCATTTTACCAAAATAAAGATATCACCAAGGAAGAATATAAAGAAATTGTACGGAAAGCAGTAGATAAAGTAAGTTATGGCTTTAGTGGAGTATGTGCACGAAAAAGTTTACCCCCCACCCCTTTTTTCTTAGGTTTGTCATAGTAAGAGTGGAGAAGTAAATTCTACTAAAGTGGCAAATCTGGTTAAAGCCTATGTAGACAAATACAAATATTCACGGAAGGGGAGCCAAAAGAAAACTCTGGAAGAACCTGTGTCTACTGAAAAAAACATAGGCTGAAATGGGGAACGCTGTCAAGGACATTATCAGGATATCTGCAAAGTGCAATTTCAACATGTACCATTAACTGAAAATCATACATAACTGTGATTGAAATTTGGTTTTGATAAAATTATTTTTTTAACATAGGATATGATGTTTTGTTCTAAATAAATATAGGTCTGCACTGCAACTTCTGTATCCTTCCTTCCCCTCCACCCTCCCCCACAAAATTCAAGGGAAAGTAAAGGGTTTAAAGGAATGTGCATCTTTACTAGGACTGTGTTATAGTGTGGATACTGGAAAATGTATAGCTTTTTGATTAGGGCAATGGAGTGCATAAATTAGAAACTTCTAAGTGCACTGGTTTTCAAAGAGATATATATAATGCATTTATTCTGTCAGGTTAAAATGTAAAGTATGATCTTTATGATTTTTTCCCTCTAATTATAGAAAGTTAAATAATGTATTACCATGAAAAATGTTTCTAATATTAAATAGAACATATCAGTTGCAAAGTTCCTAATGTGTATTTTTAAAGCACATATCTGAATAAATTGCCTAGATAGAAAAAAAATTATCACGAGTAAAATTTAGTGTTCAAAACATTGAGACACTCTTCACCTATTGTATGACCAAATAAAGGTTATGCTGCTTGTTTTTCTTTTGTGCCTTTGTTTACCCCTAATTGAGATAAGCAGTTTGACTTACTAGATTACAACTTTGGCAGTTCAAAGTCTTTGTTGAAGACTTTGAGGAAAAAGATTTGGAAAAATTGTTGACTTTCGGCCGGGCATGATGGCTCACGCCTGTAATCCCAGCACTTTGGGAGGCCGAGGTGGCGGATCACCTGAGGTCAGGAGTTCGAGACCAGCCTGGCCAACATGGTGAAATCCCGTCTCTACTAAAAATACAAAAATTAGCCAGGCGTGGTGGTGGGCGCCTGTAATCCCAGCTATGCGAGAGGCTGAGGCAGGAGAATCAGTTGAACCCGGGAGGCGGGGATTGCAGTGAGCCGAGACCATGCCATTGCACTCCAGCCTGGGCAACAGGAGCAAATCTCCGTCTCAAAAAAAAGAAAAAAAAAAGTGTTGACTTTGTAGAAATTATGTTCTTTCATAGTATCTTCTTCTACCCGTTGCAGACGATAAATTATTTGTGCCAATTCGAGAATTGCTGTTAGGCTGTTATCCTCCCTTCCTTGGGGCTAAGAATTACAAGACTCATGGCACTGGCGTAAAGTTGTTGTTTATCTAATCACTGATGAAATATTTTCACACTTGAAAATCCCCAAATGCTTTACAATGAATGAAGTGTTAATTTGGTGACCAGGTGGTAGCCATTAGCCATGTTGCAAAATTCTAGACAGTAAAACCTGTGTTTTAGAAACAGAGGGGAAATTTAAATAATGGAGTCCTGGTTAGCCTTTCAGGGATTAGGGATTTGGGTTTTTTTTTTTTTCTCTTTTTAATACTAGAATATCTCAGTTTTTATAAAAGGTAAGTTTAAAATGTTTATTGTGCCATTATTTTAACTGGCATCTTGAAAGAACAGTAGGTTTTCTCCATGATAAACTGATTCCAGTAAGAATTTTCAGTACATACCAAGTACCTGGAAAGTTCTTCAGATAAGTTAATAGATCCAAGGAGATACATGCCTCAGTGAGATAAACTGACCTTTTTACTAGCTAAACTATTTAGCCAGAGCAATACTCTGTAGAACTGTGCTTTTCTAAAGTAAAGATTATCTGTTTCTCAATTTTATGTGCATAATACTTTTCCTGGTGCTAGCTTTGATAGGCAAAATATTTTGAAATGTTGGTCCCATAATGATTGTGCTAGTTCATAAGCTTTGTTGTTATGAGTGTAATCATAAAAATATTTCCAAGCAGTTTTTGACCTTTATTCTACATTTCTGGGCATTTGTAATATGGTATTCTACTGGTATATATTTTTAAAGTTTGCGTTTAGATTATGGTAAAGAAATTTCAAGCATATTTCTTCTAATAAAGTATTAAGACAGTGTTTCAGAATATCAAGGCACACCTCCTTAGTTGTTTTAGATTAGAACTCTAGAAACAATTTTGTGAACATTGAAAGTATTTTGAGTTAAGCCTAAGCTGATTAATCACACAATACATACTTTTCCTGCATTTTCTTTCAGTGACATTTGAGAATTGGGTGACATTTTAAAATGTGTTTTATACCATTTAGCTTTTGCAAACAAGTTCTAAAGTTTTGGAGAAAAAGTGATGTGGTCAAGAGTTGAAGTCTCATATATCTTTAGTAGCACTCCCATGAATTATTTCCGTGACAGTAACAAGTGTGTGTTCCATGTCTGATTTGGGGCACTGGTTAGACTGCATTAATAGCTACTTGATTAGAATTCGAACTTTTAAAATTTTGAAATGTTTAAGAATGTATTAGAAAATGCATGCTTTATGTTGAAAAAATACATTGCTTTAATATTCCTCATTCTTGAGTTAAGAAATTTATGTTAATTTTGCATGGGCACAAACTTAATCAGAAACATTTTGTGGAGTTACATTTCCTCTTATTATTTATCAAGGTTCAGTATTGATCTTTGAAACCTTGGTCCCGTTAACTTACTAGTCACATTGACCAATGTTTTATAGAAATGCCTAGAATTTTGAGACTAATAGTAGTTATCCATTAACATTCCAAAAGTTTTGTGCTTTTTAAAATTTGTTTTGGTAATTATCACATTTTTTTCTCTTACCTTCCTTTAAATGGCCACAGTGTGTACTGCTGGAATGTTCCATCCAAAAGATGTAGCTTCAGAAGCACAGTGATTGCCCCAGGGTCCATGAGATATTGTTTGTATTATGAAGTTGGAGTGCTGTCTACTGAAATTATACTCTTAAATAAATATGTATGTAGTGTGTAATATTTTCTAATAAATTCTTTTGATAAACTAATGTCTTTAACATTTTATTATTAAGGTTCCAGG